ATTACAGGCGTGAGCCACGGTGCCCAGCTTCGCTATGCCATTTCATGCAAGGGGCTTGAGCATCTGCAGATTTTGGTATCTGAATGGGGATCCTGGAACCAATCACCCAGGAATAGTGAAGGACCACAGTATATAATTTTTATTTGTCAATCTTAAAAATAAAGCATAAAAAGTTTACAACAACAAGATAAAAAATAAGAAGTGTTTTTATAGTGTGAGGATAAGTTTAGATTTATTTTTTCCTACGTGTAACCCTATGGTCCTGTGTTATTTATTGAGAAAATATTCTATTCCACCTTAAACTACATGGCAGCCTTTGTCAACTATAAAGGGACTGTGTATCCACAGATGTATTTTAGACACAGTTTTCTGCCCAGTGGTTCTCTGTATCCCCTCTCATGAGGATGCTGCATTTCATATAAACTTATAGAACCCCTTAAAATTTGGTAACCTGAGTTCTCTGATTTGTTATTATAGGTTATTTAGTTTGCTTTTTTTTTTCTTTCTTGAGACAGACTCTTCCTCGGTCACCCAAGCTGGAGTTCAGTGGCTTGAGCTCAGCTCACTGCAGCCTCCGCCTCCCAGGTTCAAGCAATTCTCGTGCCTCAGGTTTAGTACTAGAAACTCATCAGGAAAATTAGAATGGCTTTTTGTCACAATTACTCTGATAATGTTAATAATACCTCTTAGATATTTTGCACATTACACATGAAGAAAAGTTTGAATCTCAGATAAAAACAAAAATACATCAAAAGTCTTTAATGTAAGCACAGAATTCAATCACCTCATGTGTGAGAGGTTGGATCTGAGACGTCTTTTGAGTCTGGTCATAGTGAAGGATGCAAGGTGGCAATTGTAGTCACAACAATTTCCAGGAAGCCATGTTCCGCTCTTGAGCGAGCACCCACTGGGCCTCATGCAAGGTAGAAAGAGCCTGCGTACGTCACCCTCCCATGATGTGGTCAACATGTAAACTGCATGGGCAGGGCGCCAAATAACATCCTGTGCGCTGCTGAGCTGAGCTGGGGCGCGGCCTCCTGTCTGCACCGGCAGCACCATGTCGCTCACTGTCGTCAGCATGGCGTGCGTTGGTGAGTCCTGGAAGGGAATAGAGGGAGGGAGAGTTGGATCGTCTATCATGATCTTTCTTTCCAGGGTTCTTCTTGCTGCAGGGGGCCTGGCCACTCATGGGTGAGTCCTTCCCCAAACCTTAGGGTGTCATCCCTCTCTAAGGCAGTGCCTCCTTCTCCCCCAGGTGGTCAGGACAAACCCTTCCTGTCTGCCCGGCCCAGCACTGTGGTGCCTCGAGGAGGACACGTGGCTCTTCAGTGTCACTATCGTCGTGGGTTTAACAATTTCATGCTGTACAAAGAAGACAGAAGCCACGTTCCCATCTTCCACGGCAGAATATTCCAGGAGAGCTTCATCATGGGCCCTGTGACCCCAGCACATGCAGGGACCTACAGATGTCGGGGTTCACGCCCACACTCCCTCACTGGGTGGTCGGCACCCAGCAACCCCCTGGTGATCATGGTCACAGGTCAGAGGCTTTCTGTCTGGGCTTCTCACTGTATGCCTTCTAAACTCACAACTTCTCTTTCTAGGAAACCACAGAAAACCTTCCCTCCTGGCCCACCCAGGGCCCCTGCTGAAATCAGGAGAGACAGTCATCCTGCAATGTTGGTCAGATGTCATGTTTGAGCACTTCTTTCTGCACAGAGAGGGGATCTCTGAGGACCCCTCACGCCTCGTTGGACAGATCCATGATGGGGTCTCCAAGGCCAACTTCTCCATCGGTCCCTTGATGCCTGTCCTTGCAGGAACCTACAGATGTTATGGTTCTGTTCCTCACTCCCCCTATCAGTTGTCAGCTCCCAGTGACCCCCTGGACATCGTGATCACAGGTGAGAGTGTCCAGACATTCTTCTCATTGTCACTCCCTGAGGAAACTGCCTCTTCTCCTTCCAGGTCTATATGAGAAACCTTCTCTCTCAGCCCAGCCGGGCCCCACGGTTCAGGCAGGAGAGAACGTGACCTTGTCCTGTAGCTCCTGGAGCTCCTATGACATCTACCATCTGTCCAGGGAAGGGGAGGCCCATGAACGTAGGCTCCGTGCAGTGCCCAAGGTCAACAGAACATTCCAGGCAGACTTTCCTCTGGGCCCTGCCACCCACGGAGGGACCTACAGATGCTTCGGCTCTTTCCGTGCCCTGCCCTGCGTGTGGTCAAACTCAAGTGACCCACTGCTTGTTTCTGTCACAGGTGAGGAAAACCCGTGTCTGTCCCATGTCTTATTTCCTCACATCTCTCCTGTCCCGTGTTCTAGGAAACCCTTCAAGTAGTTGGCCTTCACCCACAGAACCAAGCTCCAAATCTGGTGAGTAAAGGACCCCTCTTATCTCTGCTTTTTAGCTTCTTATTGGATTCCCATCTTCCTCCAGGTATCTGCAGACACCTGCATGTTCTGATTGGGACCTCAGTGGTCATCTTCCTCTTCATCCTCCTCCTCTTCTTTCTCCTTTATCGCTGGTGCTCCAACAAAAAGAGTAAGTCTCACGAAGCAGAGGCCAGAGAGCTCCAAGCGGTTTTGATGACTTCCGTCTCCTACAGATGCTGCTGTAATGGACCAAGAGCCTGCGGGGGACAGAACAGTGAATAGGCAGGTAGGTCCTCCTCGGCCCAGCCTCACGGATACA